ATTACAGGCGTGAGCCACCGCACCCGGCCTAAAAAAAAAAATTGTAACCATGATTCAGTAAAAAAAAAAAAAAAAAAAAAAATGTTAAAATTAGTCTGCGCCTGTAGTCCCAGATTCTCGGGAGGCAAAGGCGGGAGGATCGCTTGAGCCCAGGAGGTCGAGGCTGCAGTGAGCTACGGTCGCGTCACTGCACTCCGGCCTGGGCGAGGGTAAGACCCCCACCAAAAAAAAGTATAGGACTCGGGCAACTGGCTATCTGGAAGACAGACAGCACCCCAGCAGGAGGTGGGGTGTGGAGAAGACCTTGAAAGGCAGGGTGCCTGATAGGGGAGTATGAGAATGGGGAGTATGGGCAGAAAAGCAGGTGGGATCAGACTGGGGGAGCCTTCCCCAAACGTAAAAGGGACGAAGGGGCTTGGGGAAGAGCTCTAGAGTGCCCCCGAGCTCCTTCTAGATCGACGACTCCAGGATGGGTGGGTGTCCGTGCTCCGCCCAACCTGCCCGGGCCCCCGGCAGTGGAGCACGGCGCCACCACACTGGCACTCCGCCGCCCAGAGCCACCCTGGCGCCGCTCGCCCCCGCCGGCGGCACAGAAACGATGGCAGCCACCCAGGTCAGTGAGCGATGGCAGGTGCGGGGCGGGAACCGAGCCCTAAGCTGCAACCAGAACCGAGCACGCACAGAGCGGCGCAGACCGAATTCCCAGATTCTACGCACCGCGGCGCTTCGCGAGGGGAGGGGCAAGCACCGCGGGTTGCCCAGCCTAGGGCGAGGCCAGGTGCGGCGCTCAGGGCGACCCGCGCAAAGCCTGCGGGGATTACGTAATGGCGTAAGGGGCGGGGATGGAGGCGGGGCCGGACTGTTCTCGGGGATACGTAAGGAAACGGGACCAAGGGCGGAGAATCCCGCGATGGGGGCGGGGAGAGGGCGGGGCTCAAGTCGGAACTGGGCGGGGCGGCTGAAGACGGAAATGGGCGGGGCTGCGAGCTAGGGCGGGAGAAGGAGCGCGGGGAGGACGTACCTTGTGAGATGCGAGCCGGCCAACAGCTTGCAAGCATGCTCCGCTGGACCCGAGCCTGGAGGCTCCCGCGTGAGGGACTCGGCCCCCACGGCCCTAGCTTCGCGAGGGTGCCTGTCGCACCCAGCAGCAGCAGCGGCGGCCGAGGGGGCGCCGAGCCGAGGTCAGTCAAGGGCACCGGGCGGGAGGCCATCCTCAGACTCTGACCTCGATCCTTCCCCTGCCAGGCCGCTTCCGCTTTCCTACAGGCTTCTGGACGGGGAGGCAGCCCTCCCGGCCGTCGTCTTTTTGCACGGGCTCTTCGGCAGCAAAACTAACTTCAACTCCATCGCCAAGATCTTGGCCCAGCAGACAGGCCGTAGGGTGAGCTTTCGAGTGGGCGGGGCTCCTTTGGGCCTTTCCATGAAGGGGCCTGCTTGTTCACTAGGGATGACCGGGAGCTCACCACCTCTTATGGCAGCCCATTCTTCTGTGCTCCTACTGTTGGAAATTCCTGGAGTCTCCTTCCTGGCATTCTCCGAGATTGCCACCCAGCCAGGCCAGCCCTTCAGAGACGTGGTCACAACCCTGGGGCCTGCTCTTCTCTGGCAGAGTGGCCCCAGGTTCTTCATCTGGGCCTCCTAGGTCTGGAAACTGGGCCCTTCCCCTCCACAGGGTGTATCCCCAGGCTCTCCACACCTTTGACCTGCTGTCCCTACAAGCCTTTGGCTGTCTACCCCCAGAATGGGGATATCAACGCAGCCCCGTCTCACCCCACTCCCCAGGTGCTGACGGTGGATGCTCGTAACCACGGTGACAGCCCCCACAGCCCAGACATGAGCTACGAGATCATGAGCCAGGACCTGCAGGACCTTCTGCCCCAGCTGGGCCTGGTGCCCTGCGTCGTCGTTGGCCACAGCATGGGAGGAAAGACAGCCATGCTGCTGGCACTACAGAGGGTGAGCCGCCCATGTCTGGGGCCTCCTCCCATAAGACTGGTCCCAGTTCGGTTCTCTCCCACAGCCAGAGCTGGTGGAACGTCTCATTGCTGTAGATATCAGCCCAGTGGAAAGCACAGGTGTCTCCCACTTTGCAACCTATGTGGCAGCCATGAGGGCCATCAACATCGCAGATGAGCTGCCCCGCTCCCGTGCCCGAAAACTGGCGGATGAACAGCTCAGTTCTGTCATCCAGGTGATACACCCAAGGTGCCCCGGATGGTATTGAGGAACCTCCCCCAACTGCTGCACCCCCACAGGACATGGCCGTGCGGCAGCACCTGCTCACTAACCTGGTAGAGGTAGACGGGCGCTTCGTGTGGAGGGTGAACTTGGATGCCCTGACCCAGCACCTAGACAAGATCTTGGCTTTCCCACAGAGGCAGGAGTCCTACCTCGGGCCAACACTCTTTCTCCTTGGTGGAAACTCCCAGTTCGTGCAGTAAGCTAGCCTGGGTAGTAGGAGGGGCATGCCCGTTTTTGATGGCCGTCGCTGCGATGCACAGTCCCAGCCACCACCCTGAGATTATGCGGCTCTTCCCTCGGGCCCAGATGCAGACGGTGCCGAACGCTGGCCACTGGATCCACGCTGACCGCCCACAGGACTTCATAGCTGCCATCCGAGGCTTCCTGGTCTAAGAGTTGCTGGCAAGAAGATGGCCGGGCGTGGTGGCTCATGCCTGTAATTCCAGCACTTTGGGAGGCTAAGGCGGGAGGATGACTTGAGGCCAGGAGTTGGAGACCAGCCTGGCCAACATGGTGAAACCCTGTCTCTACTAAAAATACAAAAATTAGCCTGGCGTGGTGGTGCACACCTGTAATCCCAGCTACTCTGGAGGCTGAGGCAGGAGAATCACTTGAACCCTGGAGGCAGAGGTTGCAATGAGCCGAGATCACACCACTACACTCCAGCCTAGGCAACAGAGCAAGACTCTGTCTCAAAAAAAACAAAACAAAAAGGAGGCACAAAACCCCAGGCTTCAAGTCTCTGCAGCCTGCTCCACATTTGGGCACAGAAGGACTCAGACAGGCACTGTGTGGGCACGAGGTTTTACAGGGGTGGTCAGACCTCAGGCTTTAATGAATAAAGACACTACTCCCAAAGTCCTGGGCTGAGGTCTGTGTCACCACCAACG